GCCCTGCGGCTGACACGCCACAGGCTCCCCTCACAGCCTCTTCTTTCAGAGGTACCACTCCAGACAACGCGCTGACTTCCACTCCTCCCTTTCCACCCCCCTTTCTCGAAGGTACCCAACCCCCGCCCCTTCATCTCTCAATGCCCCCCCGCCTTTTCCTCAACTCCCCCCCTCCCCAAAACTCACAGCTGCTCCAGAGGTTCCTCCAGTCAAACCCTTTCTGGAAACGACGGCGGCCCGGCGGGTCCAAACCACCTACCATCCCCGCTCGCGTTTCCAGGCTCCCTACCCCCGCCGCCGCCGCCTCTTCTTCCACCACTGCCACCGCCTCCTCTTCATCTGCGGCCCACCGGCGGCGGCCGCCCCGAAGCCCCGCCCCCTCCATCGCCTCCTGCATCATCACTTCCGGTAACCCCGCCGGCCGCCAGCTCCAGGAGGGAGAATGGGAGAGGGGCAAGGAGGGAACGAGTGGAAGATTGCGTCACGACGCACATAAAGACGTACGAAGCCGTCGCCAAGTAAGGGCAAAGACCTAGCAACCCGGAGGGAGCTGGGCTGGACCATTTTTTTTTCTTGTTTTACGGGAATGGAGCGGGGAGGATAATGAAAGCGTAAAGGAAAAATAGGGGGAGGAGGAGCTCAGCTTATTGTTGGATGCGGCGGGAGATGGGTAGAGTCAGTCAGTCGAGACTCCCCCAGACCTGGAACTGGTGCTCCCACAGAGGTGGGCCCGGTGGTTTGGTCCGGCCTGGCCTACTGGACCAGCCTGTGCTCGGTCGGCCACGGCTCTGCTGGGCTCCTGGCGCCGCCTCCTCCCAGCCCGCCGCGGGCTGCGCGCTTCTGTGGGTGGGGGAAGGCAGGACTGACGCAGAGTGAGTGTAGGGGATGGAGGCGCCGACTCCAGGCGCGGGAGACTGGCGGGGAAGGGGTTGGCTCCCCACGGGCAGGGATGGTTTGGAGGTTGGGCTGCGGCGTTGCCGGGAGACGGGCCTGTGTGACCCCAGCTTCGCGGGGGCGGCTCGGTGTCATCGCCACCGGCCTCGGGGACCTGCCTCACGGAAGTGGCTCGCGCGTCCAAGAGGGGAGGCCTGGTGTGGGGACGCTCAGGTGCCGGCGTGGGGCCCCCTCGGAGGCTGTGAATCTTTTGGACCCCCGAATGTAAATGGGAGATGGTAGGGGCCGGTCCGGGGGCGAGAGGTGTCTGGCTGGGGAACGTTGACCCACACCAGGTCCCGTACAGGAACGGAGACTCCCTAGGACCGTGAGAGCCAGCTTCGTAATTCTCTTGCTCTTCAAACCTGAGAGTAGGGTGTTGCTCCGTTACCTTCCATTCGTGTGCAGGAGAGAGTTAAGTAAATCAATAAAGAAGGTATCAGCAAGTGAGAAATGCCCCCCAAAGACCGGATGAGGTGACAGAAGATGGGGGGAGGGCCCCTCGAAAACCCCTAAATCCCTTGGGTTCTTACCATTTAGAGAGTACCCAGAGAAGGAGAAGCCAGCAAAGGAGACGACACAGACAAGACCTCAGAGATCAAAGGAAGAGGCCCCTTAATATCCTGGAATAATGGGACCCATCCCCGTAATCAGTGAATCTCATCCACCCGCTTGCCAGCTTCTACCCGCAGCAAGTAGAAGCTAAGTCCTGGCTCAAATCTCTTCCCTCCCTCCCTCTCCCAGCTGTCAGTGCTTTTGGACTTGTGCTCAGGTAATTTGTGTCCGTTATAGAAAACCTGACTTCTTTTAATATTTTTCTTACTGTAATGAACAAGATACAATCCCTGCCCTTCAGGAATTCAGACTCAGAGAAGAAAAAACAGAGTGAAAGAAATGCAGAACTATCTGCTGGCCATGATAGAAGCAAGGAAAAGGTTGCTTTGGAAAAGCTTAATAGCAAGTAGGTGTCTGTTTGATGGTGTGGGGTGGCTAGCAGAAAGGAGACATTGTAGGCAGAGGAAGACTCAGCCAAGACAGACAGAAGTATGACATGGCAAGGCACCTTAGAGCAGTAGCTCCCAAACTTCAGAGTCCACATCACAGTTTTTGCTGTTTACCTATATTTTAAACTAGCTTAAAAAGTTTTCTAATTCATTTCTTTAAAGGAAGCTGTATATCACATAAAATCTAAATCACTCAAAATTATGGGTTTGATGGGCTTTTCTAATATACAGTTTGTATTGTATATCTAAGATCACCTCCCCAACCAATCTTTGGGACACTTGGCATTAGGGGACACATCTCTTAACTATGACCAGAGGCCACAACACACTGGCAGCAACATCTGTCAGCCTTTTCTTAGTGGCACAGGCCTGCACATCACAGAGGCTTGGAAATGATCCTCACCTCCACACATGTATATCCCTGTGTTATAACAGGGCGTGATTTTTAAGAAAAGAGACCAGCTTCTAGTCCCATTTCTTTCCAGGCACACCTCATATCTTCTGTCTTTCTTCATTCTGGGATTTGGGGGTTAGGGAGATGAAAAGGAGTAAAGAATTGGAAGAAATGTCGGTCTCAGAATAAAGATTATAGAAGGTTAACTTTTAAAAATCTACATGGATAGACTTCGTGACCAGCTGAGACCGCAGTTGAATTGTGGTCCTCTAAACTACTGAATATTCCTGATGTATTGCTGGTAAGAAAATCCCAGCAGACCCCATTGTATCATATAACTTTGGTCCTTTTAACCTTTGAATTAGGTGAAGTAGTATTTGAAGCTTTTCATCAGTTGGCTCATTCTTTACTCAAGAATAAACCTCAAGAAACGTCATCAGGGTCAGAGTAAGTGCTCATATTGGAAAGAGAAATTCTCTATTTTCCCTCTTCTATTTTGGTGGGTCTGAAGATGACAACGGCAACACGACAAGAAGTCCTTGGCCTCTACCGCAGCATTTTCAGGCTTGCGAGGAAATGGCAGGCGACATCAGGGCAGATGGAAGACACCATCAAAGAAAAACAGTACATACTAAATGAAGCCAGAACGCTGTTCCGGAAAAACAAAAATGTAAGTAGGCCCCACTTGGAGATTGTGCAGAGGAAGCCTGTGTTTCTCTCTTCACTTGTTCCAGGTCTCAAGCCAGCCAGTAAGTGGCTCAGTGTCCTCAGAAGACCCTATTATCAGCCTCATTTCTTTCTCCCTTTTAATAGCTCACGGACACAGACCTAATTAAACAGTGTATAGATGAATGCACAGCCAGGATTGAAATTGGACTGCATTACAAGATTCCTTACCCAAGGCCAGTAAGTGTGACTCCGGTTAACAAGTGCTGGGTATATGATTCTTCATATTATTGTTCTTATTCAGATTCATCTGCCTCCAATGGGCCTTACCCCACTCCGAGGCCGGGGACTTCGAAGCCAAGAGAAACTGAGGAAACTTTCCAAACCAGTATATCTCAGATCTCATGATGAAGTTTCCTAATCTAGAGGAAAGTTTATTTCTGCAAATGATGAGCCAACTAGTTATTGAATGTAAACCAGATGGCAAAACACTTCTTGATTAGGGGCAAAAATTCAAATGTCTTCTTAAAACCTCCACAATTGATTCTCCCCCTGTGATGTAAACTTAGATATCCCTAGAGTTTCTCAGCATCTTTCTTCCTGAGTGGATGGCATTATCCCTAGAGGTCATGGACCTTACATCCTCACTGCAGTCACCTTTGGAAACAAGACCGAGGCCTGTAGAAGGAAAGCGGAAGGATGTAAGAGCTGTTCATGGGAATTCCATTCACCACACATGCCAGCTGATGCAAAGAAATTTGCCAGTCACTGGAAGTTACTGTGGCTACTATAAAACTATGTACCACTCTCAGAATATTCTTAGGCTTTTTTTTTTTCAAGTTATAGATTTGCTTAAAGTGAGGTTTTTTGGTGTGTGCTTTTTTGTTGTCTTTTGACCCTTCCAGTTTCCAGACAAACTTGTCTTAAAAAGTGCATCATTGGATTGACCATGGTTTTTCATGAAATTTTATGAGATTTCTGCCTTAACAAAATGCATATATTCCTTATCTTAAAGCCTGTCATTACTTAGGATGCACTTATAGGATCTGAAAAGCTCACTTTAAACTCATACTACATTCGTTACGAGTATTTTACGTTAACATAATTGAAAAGTACAAGGTCCAAGCTGGCTTTCAAATTATGTCTAAACAGAAATGGGACAAATAGACTTGAAAATAGAAGGGATTTATTCCACCCCTGCAAGGGTAGAGTCAGGTGAGAGTCCCTTGGTGAGTCATTTGTACATCAGTGTCATTTCTTCTTAACCTCTGAAGAAGATGGGCATCAGAAATAAAGACAAAGCACTATCAATTTTTGTCTGTCTATTCTTTTTCAAAATGGAC